CTGTTGCCTAGGCTAGAGTGCAGTGGTGTGATCTTGGCTCACTGTAACCTCCACTTCCCTGGTTCAAGTGATTCTCCTGCCTCCTCCTGCCAGAGTGGATGAATGGTTCTTCTTCTTCTTGACCATCTAATCATTGTCCACTCAGACTTTAAAACTCTGCATCAACATCACCTTCCAGGTTCTTCCTTCTCTCCACTATGCGATGCCTGGCATTGAAAATTTCTGTATATGACTTTATCATGGTGTGTTATAGTTATTTAATATAGCTGGGGTTACAGGTGTGTGCCATCACGCCCAGCTAATTTTTATATTTTTAGTAGAGATCAGGTTTTACCATGTTGGCCAGGCTGATCTTGAACTGCTGACCTCAGGTGATCCGCCTGCTTCCACCGCCCAAAGTCCTGGGATTACAGATGTGAGCCACCACGCCTGGCCCCTTTTCACATTTTTTTATACATGGATAAATAAGATAGAGATTAGAATTCTTACATGCTAGGTGTATTTTCCCTCTGATAGTTTTACAAAATAGTCTAGGTGTAGAATGTGTGGAACAGACTTCTTTTGTGTTTTCTAATCCTAGGGTTCCTGGGTTTCTGAGAATTTGTTTGTCTTGAAGATTCCTTTAAGCCATATACTCCTTGCATGCTTGTCTGTGCCCCTGCCTTCCAGGTACTATGGGTGTATGGGGGTTCCTTCTATCTTGAGTTTTCAATTTTATTTTTTGAAAGAGAATACAAAATAGGTTGGGTCCTATGCCACCTTGTCAGTGATATGGTTGTGCATACTGTTGATATCAGTTAAAAGGGTGATCACAGGAGCATATATATATATATGTTTTTTTTTTTTTTGCATAAGGCCATAAGTTAAACAAAGAATTCAAACAAAGACAGTAGGTATATGAGTGAGAATGCTTTAATTGAACTGGTATTTGTACAAGGTGACACCCTGTTGCATACCACACACCTCCTCCCTGAGTGACTCAGCCGCTGAGCAAGAAACCTCTGAACTGTTCACTAATACAGTCAGGTAGAGGTTGAGACTCCACTGAATAAACTCTAGGTTCCCATTTCTTTCAGCCAGATCCTCCCAGGGAATCACTACAGGCTGGTTAGCCAAAAAGTCCTGATTTTCTGCTCAATAGAGGTAAGTTGAATTATACTTGCAAACAGAAATACTGTGCTTTCTCTATTTCCCATTTTTCTTTTAGGTCCTTACTGGAAGGCAGCATGTCCAATGTTACCTTGAGAAAAATGTCTCCCACAGGAAATGGTAATGTACATGATGTTTCTCTCACTCAGAAACATCTTCCAGTCTTTCATGTTTCTGTTGATAGAGATGAAGAGCACCACTCAGGGAACCACACGGAAGCAGCAGGATTTTCACGAGGTGAACAAAAGAAGAACTTTCTTACAGGATAACAGTTGGATAAAGAAACGCCCTGAAGAAGAAAAGTAAGCTGGTGTGGAGCGTGGTGGGTGGACAGCTATGTGACATACTTTTGTTCTTTCTTTGCAGAGATGAAAATTACGGTAGGGTGGTGCTCAACCGACATAATTCCCATGATGCATTGGACAGGTGGGTGTTTAGACATGTTACATCATGAGCAGTTTTTTTTTTTTGGTAATTATGTTTGCTACAGGAAAGTAAATGAGAGAGATGTGCCAAAAGCTACAATTAGTCGGTACAGTTCTGATGACACTTTGGACAGGTAAGGGGCTTTTGAACCATATAAATGGAATGTATCCAGACTTTTGTCTTGTTTCTTTATAAAGGATCTCAGACAGAAATGATGCTGCTAAAACATATAAGGCCAATACCTTGGATAACCAACTAACCAATAGGTACCAGTATCTACTAACTATGGGAAAGGCTCGTTCAAACTTTGCTTTCTTTCTCTCTTACCAGGAGCATGTCCATGTTTAGATCACTGGAAGTAACAAAGTTGTATGTATTCTTTCTAATTGTAGTATATTTCTTGGGATTAATTGTTGTTCTTGTCATTAAACAGGCAACCTGGCGGTTCATTGAATGCCAACACCTCCAACACCATAGCATCCACTTCTGCTACTACTCCTGTAAAGAAGAAGAGGTAGGATGAACTCACTGTGTCTACCTCTTGCTACAATGTTTATTACCGTGTCATTTCTTAACAGGCAGTCCTGGTTTCCACCGCCCCCTCCAGGTTACAATGCCTCCTCGAGCACAGGAACCAGGAGACGGTAAGGGAAAGGTGTCAGGCGTAATTGCTGTGGGTGAAATGAACTGCTGTTTTCTGTTTTAAAGGGAACCAGGTGTTCACCCTCCAATACCTCCAAAGCCCAGTTCTCCTGTTTCTTCTCCTAACCAGCTGAGACAGGATAATAGGTAAGACCTAGTACTCCAGAATTTCTTGACAAACTGATATAATCTTCTAACTTTGAAAATATAGGCAGATACATCCACCTAAACCAGGTGTATATACAGAAACCAACAGATCTGCTGAAAGAAATATAAGGTACACTGATTTCTATTTATATCTATGTAACTATTGACCTGTATTTATTTTTCATTGTTTGAAGGAGTCAGGATCTTGATAACATCGTCAAAGTGGCCACTTCACTTCAGAGAAGTGACAAAGGGTGAGATCTCAGAGCTTTTGAGCTTGGGTTTTCTAATGTTAAACATTTTTTTCTCTTCCCAAAGTGAAGAATTGGATAATCTCATCAAAATGAACAAAAGCTTGAATAGGTAAGATTTTTAAATGTTTATCTTTTATTACTGATGAGGCTTTTTTAAATCAATACATTTAAAGGAATCAAGGTCTTGATAGTCTCTTCAGAGCAAATCCAAAGGTAGAAGAAAGAGAGAAAAGGTAAGTGCATCTGTCTCAAATATGAAAATCTTAGCCTTTTATGTGAATTTCTTTGTGTTTTCAGAGCCAAAAGCCTTGAAAGTCTCATCTATATGAGTACCCGGACAGATAAAGATGGCAAAGGGTAAGATTTTATTAAGACAGACCATTTTGATTCTTTCTCTTTCTTTTCCCCCAATGTTGTAAAGAATCCAAAGCCTTGGAAGTCCGATTAAAGTTAATCAAAGGACTGACAAAAATGAGAAAGGGTAAGTCAATCTCCTACCTTGATGGAGCTCTTCTAACTGACAAGTTTTGGTGTTTTTTCCAAAGAAGACAAAATCTCGAATCTGTTGCTAAAGTGAATGCCAGGATGAATAAAACGAGCAGAAGGTGAGAACTGAACAGATGTCTCTAAATATTGGTTTGAAACTGATATAAACTTTTTTTTTTAAAGAAGTGAAGACCTTGATAATGCTACTGAAGTAAATCCCAAAGGACATGAAAATACCACTGGGTAAAAATAATTAATGTCTTTAATTATGGTTTTCATTCATTAAAATTAATTTCCTTTTTCAAAGAAAAAAAGACCTTGATGGGCTTATTAAAGTGGATCCTGAAACAAATAAAAATATTACGAGGTAAGACATTTAAAGCTCCCCCCTCCCCTTTGTCAATCTTAACCATTTCTTCAATGTTTTAAAGGGGCCAGAGCCTTGATAATCTCATCAAAGTGACCCCTGAAGTAAAGAGAAGTAACCAAGGGTGAGGACTATGTCTTACCTCTCTTCCTTCCCATTTATGATGTTTTTTGTTTTTTTGTTTGAAGTTCCAAAGACCTTAATAACTTCATCAAAGTGTATCCAGGAACAGAAAAAAGTACTGAAGGGTAAGATTTAATAAGCTCCCTTTTTTGTTTCACTACCACTGATCTGATTTTCTATGTTTTTAAGGGGCCAAAGTCTCGACAGCCTCATTAAAGTGACTCCTGAAAGAAACAGAACTAACCAAGGGTAAGGTTTATGGAACTCTCTATTTCTCCCCCGACTTAGCTATTGAAACTTAACATTTTTTTAGGAACCAAGACTTGGAAAATCTTATCAAAGTGATCCCTTCAGCAAACAAAAGGTAAACTTATTAAGATAATTGAAGACTTCTTAAAATTTGCCGATTTCCTCTAATTTTGTTTTAGCAGTGAACAAGGTCTTGATGAACATATTAATGTCAGCCCCAAAGCTGTCAAAAACACTGATGGGTAAGAGATGGATGTGATTTTTGTTGTGTTTCCCAAGTTGCTTTAATATTTTTTCCACTTAAAGAAAACAAGATCTTGATAAACTCATCAAGGTGAATCCTGAAATTTTCACAAACAACCAAAGGTAATAAAACTATGTTGTTTTAATGTACTTGGAACCTGCTCTCATTTTATTTTTTGATTTAAAGAAACCAAGATCTTGCTAACCTCATCAAAGTAAATCCTGCAGTAATCAGAAACAATCAGAGGTATATATAGAAGCAGTCAATTCATGTTTTTATCTGAACTTTTTTCTCTCTCTCTTTTAAACAGCCAAGACTTGGACAATCTTATTAAAGTGAAACCTTCAGCTCTTAGAAACACTAATCGGTAAATGACCTTGACTATCTTGACATGTTTACAATTATTCATATATATATATTTTTTTCCTTAGAGACCAGAACCTGGAAAATTTAATTGAAGTAAATTCTCATGTGTCTGAAAACAAGAATGGAAGGTAAAGCTTATTATAATTCACTTTTTTTCTTATTAATCATGAAGTAAAATGATTTGTTTTGCAGCTCTAACACTGGAGCCAAGCAGGCAGGACCACAGGATACTGTTGTGTACACAAGGACATATGTGGAGAATAGGTATTCAAAATTTATTTCAAATATATTGCTTCGATTCTCACATGTCCATATATTTTGTTCCTAGTAAATCACCCAAGGATGGATATCAGGAGAATATCTCTGGAAAATACATACAAACTGTTTATTCAACTTCTGATAGGTGAGTATGTCTTTATTTCCATACATAAAAAGAAATTTATTTTTAATTGCTTACATTTCTATAGGTCTGTCATTGAAAGAGATATGTGCACTTACTGCCGAAAACCCTTGGGTGTAGAAACTAAAATGATTTTAGATGAATTACAAATTTGCTGCCATTCTACTTGCTTTAAGGTAAGGATGTGTTTATTTCACTTAATTAAATATGGAAACTTTATATATGTATTTTTTTCTTTAGTGTGAAATATGCAAGCAGCCTTTGGAAAATCTACAAGCGGGTGATAGTATTTGGATTTATAGACAGACAATACACTGTGAACCTTGCTACTCTAAAATTATGGGTAAGTGTTACACTCTAAGCATTTAACACTTTAATTTGCACGTCTTTTTTCTTTTAATTTGCAGCAAAGTGGATTCCATAACTCTGGCACAAGGAAATCAAGATGAAAAGCACTCATTAAGGAATTAAAGTTACAAGTTTTATCTTAATAATATGTAATCTAGAAAAGCTTTCACATTGAAGATCAACTCTTGTACAAAATTAACAATTCTGTTATTGCATAAGTAATCTAATTGTCTTCAATAAGGTCACACACATAAAAAGAGCCATCTGGTCTCTGGCTAGAGTTAGCAATAAAAAGTTCAAATGGTTCCAGATTCCAGTGTCAAAGGAGTGATGCATTACACTCCAGCCAGGTCCATCCCTGCTCCGTATGTTGGCTGTGAGTGGTGGTTTCCATTTAAACCAAGTTTCTCATTTCTTCACCTTTTTTTCTCTAAGAATTTGGATTCGTAGACATTGACATCCCGAAGAACTGTCAAGGAAGCAAGATATGCTTTCTTCATCTGCAAAAGAAATACTAACAACAATTTTCTTATACAGTTTGGCAGAAAGATGTTAACATAAAAAGTTTATATACCTCAAAAATCACTAAACTTTCCAGATCTCTGTCCTATTATTTGTAACACAAGGGGCATTGGATAAAATGATTTCTAGGGTTCCTTTTGCTTCCCAAATTCTCTGATTCTAAAGCAGTTTTTAGAATCATTAGCTCTTTGGAAACATATATGCATACATGTTTGTTAAGCCTATTGAACTAGGTAGGACATATAAACAATTTAATTTTAGTGTCATTGTTTAATCACAGACTTAGTGTTTGAAAACTGTGTTTTAAAAACAGAAACAGATTGATGGGTAACAGGTAAAATATGACATGTATAGCTTACATGTTATTATTTGTTAAATTTTCTTTGTATACATTTCAAAATCTGGGTATACTTATAATCCATTAGAAGTAATGGTTATGGACTAAAAAGATATGTTCTTTAGTATGTTATATATACTCATATTACATAGCAGTATGTTTACAAAAGGCTTATAAAAATAAAATGAACTATCAGTTACATAGAATCTTTATGTGAAGTGTTTGTAAATATAATTCA